CTCTTCAGTGCTTACCCTATTTGCTCAGCTGTAAAATGTGGACAAGTCGGCCCTAGCTCAGGCCCTTTCTTCCCCCAGCTCCCGTTCTTCCCTGGTTCCCTGGAAAGAGCATTTATCAAAACCCGCTCGGGGCTCAGGGCTGTTCCTCAGAGCCTGCAGAGAGGTTGAGGGGATGCAGTTCCCTGCTCCAAAACCCTTGGTTTATGCTCCATTTTCCAGGCTCTATTTTTTTTTTTCTTTTTTTTTTTGAGTTGGAGTCTCATTCTGTTGCCCAGGCTGGAGTGCAGTGGTGTGATCTCGGCTCACTGCAACCTCCGCCTCCTGGGTTCAAGCGATTCTCCTTCCTGCCTCAGCCTCCCGAGTAGCTGGGACTACAGGCGCGTGCTGCCACGCCCGGCTAATTTTTTGTATTTTAGTAGAGACGGGGTTTCACCGGTGTTGCCCAGGCTGGTCTCGAACCCCTGAGCTCAGGCAATCTGCCCGCCTCAGCCTCCCAAAGTGCTAGGATTACAGGCGTGAGCCACCGCGCCCGGCTTTGCAGCCTCTCTACTGCAGGGACTCCTTTCATATCCTCTTTTCCATGAGCTTTGGGCTCTGGACCCCACCTCCCCCTGGCCCTCGTACAATGGCAGACCCCAGTGTGAGTGACAGCCCCAGCCCACCACCCTAAGATGCCTCTCTTTGGGACGCCAGGAGCCCCAACCCTTGGTCCCCCACCTGTAGTGCCCCCCTCCCCTGCGCTCCTTGAGGGGCGTGTCAGCCAGGACATGGGCCCAGCTGGGAGGGGCGGGGAGGGGCTGGGAGCAGTGTGGCCAAGGCTGCTGGCTCCTGCTCCCCTGGTGCTCAGGGACTGTGTAACTAAAGAAAGAGTGGCTGGGGGCACGGGCGCTGGATGCCGATTGGCGGGGGCTGACCCCCTGGATGGGCAGCCCCGGCTCTCCACACCCTGCAGAGCAGGAGGCCCCTCCCCCGGCGGGCGTGTCCTGGGCCCTGCCCATGTCTAAGCAGTGCCTGTGCCCCACAGGGCTGGCCCTGGCCTTCCACGACGGCAGCGTCCACATCGTGCACCGGCTCTCACTGCAGACCATGGCCGTCTTCTACAGCTCCGCGGCCCCGAGGCCTGTGGATGAGCCGGCCATGAAGCGCCCCCGCACCGCGGGCCCCGCCGTCCACTTAAAGGCTATGCAGCTATCGTGGACGTCACTGGCCCTGGTGGGGATTGACAGCCACGGGAAGGTGAGCTGCTGGGGCACGTGGGGCCGGGGCTGACCGGGCTCTCCTTGGGCTCTGTCTCTGGCAGCTGAGCGTGCTCCGCCTCTCACCTTCCATGGGCCACCCGCTGGAGGTGGGGCTGGCGCTGCGGCACCTGCTCTTCCTGCTGGAGTACTGCATGGTGACCGGCTACGACTGGTGGGACATCCTGCTGCACGTGCAGCCCAGTATGGTACAGAGCCTGGTGGAGAAGCTGCACGAGGAGTACACGCGCCAGACCGCTGCCCTGCAGCAGGTGGGGGCCCGTGGCAGGTGGGGCCCCGTGGCCCCCTTGGGGTGACCTGGCTTCCTGCCCTCAGGTCCTCTCCACCCGGATCCTGGCCATGAAGGCCTCGCTCTGCAAGCTGTCGCCCTGCACGGTGACTCGCGTGTGCGACTACCACACCAAGCTCTTCCTCATCGCCATCAGCTCCACCCTGAAGTCGCTGCTGCGCCCCCACTTTCTCAACACGCCTGACAAGAGCCCCGGCGACCGGCTGACCGAGATCTGCACCAAGATCACCGACGTCGGTGGGTCCTTTTCCACGCCCGGGGCCTCGAGGCCCGAGCTGACCCGACCCACGTCTCCTTGTAGACATTGACAAGGTCATGATCAACCTCAAGACGGAGGAATTTGTGCTGGACATGAACACACTGCAGGCGCTGCAGCAGCTCTTGCAGTGGGTGGGCGACTTCGTGCTGTACCTGCTGGCCAGCCTACCCAACCAGGTGCGCCATGCTCTCCCCTAAGGCCCCGCCCCGCCCCAGCCACACCGATGCCTCTTTCGGGCAGGGTTCCCTGCTGAGGCCGGGCCACAGCTTTCTGCGGGACGGCACCTCGCTGGGCATGCTTCGGGAATTGATGGTGGTCATCCGCATCTGGGGCCTTCTGAAGCCCAGCTGCCTGCCCGTGTATACGGCCACTTCGGATACCCAGGACAGCATGTCCCTGCTCTTCCGCCTGCTCACCAAGCTCTGGATCTGCTGTGAGGCACCCCCGCCCGCCCCTCCCCGCTCCGGTGCTGAGACTTCCGCCACCTCTCTCCGCAGGTCGCGATGAGGGCCCAGCGAGCGAGCCGGACGAGGCGCTGGTGGATGAATGCTGCCTGCTGCCCAGCCAGCTGCTTATCCCCAGCCTGGACTGGCTGCCAGCCAGCGACGGCCTGGTCAGCCGCCTGCAGCCCAAGCAGCCCCTTCGTCTGCAGTTTGGCCGGGCGCCCACGCTGCCTGGCAGTGCTGCCACCCTGCAGCTCGACGGCCTCGCCAGGTGCGTGTGTCCCTGCATTGGTCCCCAAACACGGCCTCCCTCACGTTCTCCCCTCTCCCGCCAGGGCCCCAGGCCAGCCCAAGATCGACCACCTGCGGAGGCTGCACCTTGGCGCTTGCCCCACGGAGGAATGCAAGGCCTGCACCAGGTGAGGGGCCCCCGGAACCGCTGACTCCCAGATGGGAACCCGCTCAGTGCCTGCCTCCCCGCAGGTGCGGCTGTGTCACCATGCTCAAGTCGCCCAACAGAACCACGGCGGTGAAGCAGTGGGAGCAGCGCTGGATCAAGAATTGCCTGTGCGGTGGGCTCTGGTGGCGGGTGCCCCTCACTCGGCGCGGTTAACCTCAGCCCGCCCTGCAGGGCTGTTGAAGGCCGTGGGCCGGACGCCTGCGTGACCAGCAGAGCTTCTGAGGAAGCCCCTGCCTTTGTCCAGCTGGGCCCGCAGTCCACACACCACTCTCCCAGGACCCCCAGATCCCTGGACCATCTGCATCCAAAGGACCGTCCGTGACGGCCGGGGGTCCAGGCGGACCTTGTGGTGACCCGGCTCGGGCGTCTCCTCGGTTTCCTTGCCTCACCCACGGAGAGCGCTGAACCTGGACAAGCAGCGGCTGGGAAGGACAGGTCCAATAAACGCCCTCTGCGCCCAGGCCCGCGTCCCTGCCGTCGGTGCCCCCGACC